AGCCTTTTTCTAAGATAAAATTACTTATGTCAAGAGCACTCTATACAGTTCCCCTTTCTGCACATTCTTTCCAGCATCTGTTTTGCCTATCTTTTATACAAACCATTTTAACTTGGGTGAGATGGTATCTCATTGTGGGTTTTTTTGTTTGTTTGTTTGTTTGAGACAGAGTCTTACTCTGTCGCCCAGGCTGGAATGCAGTGGCGCGATTTTGGCTCACTGCCTCCTCTGCCTCCCGGGTTCAAGAGATTCTCCTGCCTCAGCCTCCCAAGTAGCTGGGATTATAGACGCCTGCCACCATGCCCAGCTAATTTTCATATTTTTAGTGGAGACAGGTTTCACCATGTTGGCCAGGCTGGTCTCAAACTCCTGACCCCAAGTGATCTGCCCGCCTCCGCCTCCCAAAGTGCTGGGATTACAGGCATGAGCCACTGCACCCGGGCCTCACTGTAGTTTTGATTTATATTTCTCCAGTGATCAGTGATGTTGAGCATTTTTTTAATATACCTGTTGGCCATTTGTATGTCTTCTTTCGAGAAATGTCTTTTCGGATCTTTTGCCCATTTCTTTTTTTTGAGACAGAATCTCACTCTGTCACCTAGCCTCGAGTGCAGTGGTGCGATCTCGGCTCACTGCAACCTCCGTCTCCGTCTCCTGAGTTCAAGTGATTCTCGTGTCTCAGCCTACCAAGTAGCTGGGATTACAGGCACGGGCCACCATGCCCAGCTAATTTTTTGTATTTTTAGTAGAGATGTGGTTTTGCCATGTTGACCAGGCTGGTCTTGAACTCCTGACCTCAGATGATTCACCCACCTTGGCCTCCCAAAGTGCTGGGATTACAGATGTGAGGCACCGTGCCTGGCTTGCCCATTTCTTAAATTGGATTATTTGTCTTTCTGCAGTTGAGTTTCATCTCCTTATATATTCTGGTTATTCATCCCTTGTCAGATGGCTAGTTTGGAAATGTTTTTTCCCATTCTGTGGGTTGTCTCTTCACTTTGTTGATTGTTTCCTTGGCTGTGCAGAAGCTTTTTAGCTTGATGAAATCCCAGTTGTCTGTTTTTGCTTTAGTTGCCTGTGCTTTTGAGGTCTTACGTAAAAACCCTGTGCCCAAAAAACCTGTGCCCAAGATGAGTGTCCTGGAGCACTTCCCCAGTGTTTTCTTCTAGTAGTTTTATAGGTTTTGGGACTGGATTTCTGTCTACAGTCCTGGAGTTTTGCTGCCCTCACTTTGGTTTTTCACTCACTTCTCTGCATGGCTTTCCAATAGCAATAGCTCCCAGATAGCAAGCATGGGTGGGTGGGGGGAGTATTACATGCGTCACTTCACTTAATCCTCATGGTCTGTCTACTTATTTTCAGATGAGAAAACAGGTTTAGAGAAGTTGTGATCTACCTAAAGTCATGCACAGTTTCACTCAAGTGTCTGACTCCAGATCCGCTTGCCTCTAATCTCTCATAGTAACTTGTTGACACATTTTCTCCAGTTGTCCTGTCTTGCTTAAAAAGCTGTGGGGAAGACTCAGCCTGGCTCAGGTAGTATTAGACCAGCAGTCCCTGGTGTGGCATACTCAGTTTTGGCATTGCCTTCCTGGTATGTTTTAAAGAAAACTCATCAGAACCTTTGTATCTTTTTTATTTTCCTTGAGACAGGGTCTCGCTCTGTCACCCAGGCTGGAGTGCAGGCTCGATCACGGCTCACTGCAGCCTCAACCTCCTGGACTCAAGTGATCCTCCCACCTCAGCTTCCCAAGTAGCTGGGACTACAGGTGCACACCACCATGCCCTGCTAATTTTTTGTATTTTCTGTAGATACTGGATTTCACCATGGTGCCCAGGCTGGTCTTGAATTCCTGGGCTCAAGCAATCTACCTGCGTTGGCCTCCCAAAGTGCTGGGATTACAGACATGAACCACCACACCTGGCAGAACCTTTGTATCTTGAAAGCTGTGTAAATACAATCAGTGTGGGTATCTTAGTCCCTCCTTATCAGCGGTAGTAGTTTCACTTACCAATGGTCAGCTGCGATCTGAAACTATTAAGTGGAAAATTCATAAGAAATAGTCAATTCATGGCTGGGCATGGTGGCTCAGGCCTGTAATCCTAGCAGTTTGGGAGGCTGAGGTGGACCTGAGGATCACCTGAGGTCTGCAGTTTGAGACCAGGCTGGCCAATACGGTGAAAACCCTGTCTCTACTAAAAAAAATATACAAATTAGCCGGGCATGGTGGTGTGCGCCTGTAATCCCAACTACTTGGAAGGCTGAAGCAGGAGAATTGCTTGAACCCAGGAGGTGGAGGTTGCAATGAGCCAAAATTGTGCCACTGCACTCCAGCCTGGGTGACTGAGACTCCGTTTCAAAAAAAAAAAAAAAAAGAAATAATCAGTTCATAAGTCTTAAATTACATGGTTTTGCAGTGCTTGTGTTCATGTCACCCTTATATTTAATAATGGCCCCAAAGCAAAAGATGCTGGCAATTTGGATATTGTAAAGAGAAGCTGTAAAGTGTTTCCTTTTACTGAAAAGGTGAAAGATCTCAATTTAATATGGAAATAAAAAAATTTGTATGCTGAGGCTGCTAACGTCTATGGTAAGAACTAATCTTCTATTTGTGAAATTGTGTCACCTTTGTTGTTGGACACTTTCTTTTTGAGGTCGTGATGTCTCGGGAGTCGGATGTTGAGGCTCAGCAGTCTCATGGCAGCAGTGCCTGTTCACAGCCCCATGGCAGCGTTACCCAGTCCCAAGGCTCCTCCTCACAGTCCCAGGGCATATCCAGCTCCTCTACCAGCACGATGCCAAACTCCAGCCAGTCCTCTCACTCCAGCTCTGGGACACTGAGCTCCTTAGAGACAGTGTCCACTCAGGAACTCTATTCTATTCCTGAGGACCAAGAACCTGAGGACCAAGAACCTGAGGAGCCTACCCCTGCCCCCTGGGCTCGATTATGGGCCCTTCAGGATGGATTTGCCAATCTTGGTAAGACCCTTTGTTGTATAGTATCACGTTTTTGGCCTAACTTTTTTATTTTTATTTTTTGTAGAGACAGAGTCTGGCCATGTTACCCAATCTGATCTTGAACTCCTGCTGTCATCTGATCCTCCTGCCTCAGCCTCCCAAAGTGCTGGGATAAGAGGTGTGAGGCACCATCCCCGGCCAGTTTGCAGTCTAAGTATGATGTTAGCTGTGGGTCTTTCCCTTTCCACAGCCCTCTGATGCATGCTTTTATATTACAGAATGTGTGAATGACAACTACTGGTTTGGGAGGGACAAAAGCTGTGAATATTGCTTTGATGAACCACTGCTGAAAAGAACAGATAAATACCGAACATACAGCAAGAAACACTTTCGGATTTTCAGGGTAGGTAATGAATACCCATGTATCTAGGAGAGCAAAGTCTGAAACAAAATGTTCTCTATTTTAGGAAGTGGGTCCTAAAAACTCTTACATTGCATACATAGAAGATCACAGTGGCAATGGAACCTTTGTAAATACAGAGCTTGTAGGGAAAGGAAAACGCCGTCCTTTGAATAACAATTCTGAAATTGCACTGTCACTAAGCAGAAATAAAGGTAATATTATTATCTTATGGTTACTGGAATTTATGAAACCCATTTCTACTCTTTTCTTCCTTAGTTTTTGTCTTTTTTGATCTGACTGTAGATGATCAGTCAGTTTATCCTAAGGCATTAAGAGATGAATACATCATGTCAAAAACTCTTGGAAGGTAAATTATTTTCTTATATAAATGCACTTAATCAGACAATCACTATCTTTGTTTTTCCCTCTAGTGGTGCCTGTGGAGAGGTAAAGCTGGCTTTCGAGAGGAAAACATGTAAGAAAGTAGCCATAAAGATCATCAGCAAAAGGAAGTTTGCTATTGGTTCAGCAAGAGAGGCAGTAAGTACCAATAAAAGGCTGATCACCTTTTAACTAATAAACTCTGTTATTCTGTTTATCAAAGGACCCAGCTCTCAATGTTGAAACAGAAATAGAAATTTTGAAAAAGCTAAATCATGTAAGTATTATTATATGACTCATACTTAGATTCTACTTTCCCTTTTTTCTCCCCCTCTTCTTAGCCTTGCATCATCAAGATTAAAAACTTTTTTGATGCAGAAGATTATTATATTGTTTTGGAATTGTAAGTAGTAAACTTTTTAAAAATTTCTGTTTAATGAACCCCTTGCCTTGCCTTTGTGTTTCAGGATGGAAGGGGGAGAGCTGTTTGACAAAGTGGTGGGGAATAAACGCCTGAAAGAAGCTACCTGCAAGCTCTATTTTTACCAGATGCTCTTGGCTGTGCAGGTAAAAGAAGCCCTCAATTCTTTTGACAGCTGAATCTGAGGGTCATGCCTGCCTTTCTGTGTAGTACCTTCATGAAAACGGTATTATACACCGTGACTTAAAGCCAGAGAATGTTTTACTGTCATCTCAAGAAGAGGACTGTCTTATAAAGGTAAGAAATTGGCATTCTGTATGTGGCTATTCTCAACATTATTCCCTTTTGTACTGAATTTTAGATTACTGATTTTGGGCACTCCAAGATTTTGGGAGAGACCTCTCTCATGAGAACCTTATGTGGAACCCCCACCTACTTGGCGCCTGAAGTTCTTGTTTCTGTTGGGACTGCTGGGTATAACCGTGCTGTGGACTGCTGGAGTTTAGGAGTTATTCTTTTTATCTGGTAAGAAATATTTTCATTGCTGCACAGACTGGTTCTTTTCCTTTCTCTCTCTACCAATATTAAGCCTTAGTGGGTATCCACCTTTCTCTGAGCATAGGACTCAAGTGTCACTGAAGGATCAGATCACCAGTGGAAAATACAACTTCATTCCTGAAGTCTGGGCAGAAGTCTCAGAGAAAGGTATGAATATGAAAGGGTTAAGAATTTGTGGTTTTCACTGTGATTTGCCCAATTGTTGCTTTAGCTCTGGACCTTGTCAAGAAGTTGTTGGTAGTGGATCCAAAGGCACGTTTTACGACAGAAGAAGCCTTAAGACACCCGTGGCTTCAGGTGGGTGTGGGACAGTGCCTGCTAGCATAAAACACAGCTACTTATGTTTTTAATTCCCTCACAGGATGAAGACATGAAGAGAAAGTTTCAAGATCTTCTGTCTGAGGAAAATGAATCCACAGCTCTACCCCAGGTTCTAGCCCAGGTATTCGTATTCCTGATGATCACTAAATGTAGTTGAACATTTCTCCATTTTCCTTTATTTTCAGCCTTCTACTAGTCGAAAGCGGCCCCGTGAAGGGGAAGCCGAGGGTGCCGAGACCACAAAGCGCCCAGCTGTGTGTGCTGCTGTGTTGTGAACTCCGTGGTTTGAACACGAAAGAAATGTACCTTCTTTCACTCTGTCATCTTTCTTTTCTTTGAGTCTGTTTTTTTATAGTTTGTATTTTAATTATGGGAATAATTGCTTTTTCACAGTCACTGATGTACAATTAAAAACCTGATGGAACCTGGGCTTTGTGCTTCTGCTTGATAATCGGTTCTTT